GGGAAGTCTGAGCATGATATAATGGTCATCAGGGGTCCAAGCTTCTTCATTCTGCCTCACCATCTCGCTTGCAGCTTCTGCCTAATGTTGACTTACAGTTCAAGATGGCTTCTGGAGTGCTACCATTACATCCATGTTGTAGGCTAGAAGGAAAAGGGCAATGGCCTGAAGAGGAAGGGAGAGTTCCTGTTAACTCAGCTTCCTTTAAACAGCCTCCCCAAAAGTTTCACGCTGTATTTTTGCTGATTCTCATTGGTCACAACTTAGTGCCATGGAAGACTAGTAAATATAGTCTTTTAGCTGGATGGCCTGCTATCTTATATAAAATGAGGTTAGGTTACTAAGACAGAAAGGGAGAGCAGATCTTGGGAGGCAGCTAGCTGTTTTTGCCATCCCAAGTGTTGTGATTTCTACCTGCTTTCAATTTAACCTATTTGCCAGTTTCTCTGCATCCAACCATCATGGTTCTAGTTGAGGTCCAACCTCAGAGAAATAGCTACTTAAGTGATACTGGGATACTTTGTACAGAGCAAAGAAACCAGTCTTTATGCCACTTGGAATGGATTTTTCCAATTGTCCTGCCCCCACTGAAAAAAACTCTTCGTTCAGAAGAAATAATGACCAATGACGTAAGAAGGACTAATGTTTCCACCTGCCTCTCAATTTAATAGCAAGAGATTCCACATGTCAGACAGGAAAGAAGGCTAGGAAGGAAAATGAGCATTAAGATTAATAATTGATGTTAATACTGACAACAAAGACAAACAATGGTGATAAATGAAATGGCAGAACCAAGGAAATTGTTCTACTGTGATATCTTTCTTTCAAGCAGGTCAACTGTATAATTACCAAACTCAATTTCATCAGGAATTTCATCAACATCAGAGCCCCTGGGCCACCAGTCTTCAATGTTTGCTACCAGTGTGTTACTGTCTGCTTGTCATTATCTAGAGACAAAAATGGAACATTACAATGGGCTTTATGACCCTTCTGTACCTCAGCATTTCCATCCTGCCCCCTTCACCTAGCTGTACCTCATTATCTATCCCAGTGCCTGGCCTGTGATATCCCTAGAAATTATTATTGCACTAAACTAAATTAAACACAAAGACTTAGTTAGCGGATTCACAATTTTTAGTTGTACTACATAGTCAAACGAGTAGACGTTCAGGTCACAAAATCTAGCCTGTCTCCCCATGAAACCACAATGCCATTGTCTGAACAGATTAAATAAAGCAGAGCATCACCTCAAACGATTTTCATGGTTCAAATCTAGGTAGCTATACTTACCAGCTGTGAGGCTTAGGCCAACCTATTAACCTTCTATTTCACTTTTCTGCTAAATGAGACAATATGGACTTGACTTCATTTTGTGAGAAATAAATAATCTAAGTAACTGGTCAAACACATTTTGTGCTTCTTAAAAAAAGGTGGTACACACACACACACACACACACAACACCCGATATAATACAATATTTTCAAATGACACTAGAAATATTTTAGTCAGGTCTAAAGGAACAGAAGTTAATGATAAAATGATAAACAATAAATAATAGCTACTGTTTCATGAGAAAATTACACACATCTTACTTGACTTAAACCTCACAACAGAATTGAGCAGAAAGTTATTACCCTGAGAAAGGGGACTTAAGGTTGGCAGGATAACAAGTGGGAGAATCTAGAGGTAAAGTCATATCTATCTTATTGGAAACACTCAAGAACGTCAAATAAGCATGAGAATTTGAGCAAGACTGAAGGAGAACGTTTAAGTTCCCTTTCCAACTCATATCCCAATTCTGGAATCTAATTTCTGTAACAAGTAACTATATTCCTTACTACAGAAGTAAAGATGGCCCCATGGAGAAACTGGCAGCATGGCATGATGGAAATGGAATAGAATCAGGAATTGTTTTGTACCTGTGTGTGTGTGACTTTGGTGTTCTGACTCAGACACATATTTGAGAGGTAGAGAGGGGAGAAGAGGGTTGCCACATTATGTAACAGAAAGGAGCCCACTGCTTAAACACTTACCTTGTGCCAGACATTGCACTAGGACTTTATTACCTGCAACCCATCCTGCAAAACTGTGAAGATTTGATATGATCATTCTCATTTTATGGTTGAGAAACAAGGGTTAAGGACATTAAAAATTTACTCAATGTTTAAACATTTGCCTGTCTTATTCTAAAGCCCCTTCTCTTTTCACAATCCCTTTAAGAAATGGACATCCAATATTTGAGTGGCAGAGGCAAAAACATGGCCTACCAGAACCATTATGATAGCTTTACAATATGCCCACCAATTATTTGATAGTCCTCCTGCCAAATGGTGAAGGCTAATTACCCTCCTACAGAATGTGACTCACTTCTAATGAATAAAATATGGCACAAGTAAAAGTGTGCGATTTCAGAGACTAGGTCATAAAGAACGCAGTGGCTTCTTCCCTGCTCTCTCTTTCTTAGGTCATTCTCTCTGGGTGAATCCAGCTGACATGTTGTGAGGACACTCAAGCAGCTTTATGGAAAAGCCCACATGGTGAGCAACTGAGGCCTCCTACCAACAGCCAACAAGAAACCGGGGCCTTTGCCAACAGCCAAGTAAGTGAGACATTTTGGAAAGTGGATCCTCCTAATGGTAGAACCGTTTCCCCACAATCTGCAGGAAATAAGAATCAGAAAGAAGGACACACCATTCCATAGCACAGAACACAAGTAGATGGCTCCCATGAAGAATCTAGCATCATGGTATGGCAGAAGCAGAATGGACTCAGGAATCATGGTGCCTACACTGGAATTTCAGATCGGCCACTGACACAATGGACACATTATTCAACATTTCCAAATCTTGGCATTCTTATCCACAAAGTGAAGATAATAATTGTCAATTCACAGGTGATTATGATTTAAAGAGATTACTTTTGAAGAGTTCCTAACACATTCAGTCAACATTTAATGATGCTTCAGGCACTGTGTTCATTGCTAGTGAGCGTATGACACACACAGCCATACGGTCACAGAGCTTTCAATGAAAAGTAACATAATTGCTCATTTCACCAGGCCCCCGGCTTGGGGCGCCTTCCTTCCCCATGGCGGGACACCTGGCTTCGGATTTCGCCTTCTCGCCCCCTCCAGGCGGTGGGGGTGATGGGCCATGGGGGGCGGAGCCGGGCTGGGTTGATCCTCTGACCTGGCTAAGCTTCCAAGGCCCTCCTGGAGGGCCAGGAATCGGGCCGGGGGTTGGGCCAGGCTCTGAGGTGTGGGGGATTCCCCCTTGCCCCCCGCCGTATGAGTTATGTGGGGGGATGGCGTACTGTGGGCCTCAGGTTGGAGTGGGGCTAGTGCCCCAAGGCGGCTTGGAGACCTCTCAGCCTGAGAGCGAAGCAGGAGTCGGGGTGGAGAGCAACTCCAATGGGGCCTCCCCGGAACCCTGCACCGTCCCCCCTGGTGCCGTGAAGCTGGAGAAGGAGAAGCTAGAGCAAAACCCGGAGAAGTCCCAGGACATCAAAGCTCTGCAGAAAGAACTCGAGCAATTTGCCAAGCTCCTGAAGCAGAAGAGGATCACCCTGGGATATACACAGGCCGATGTGGGGCTCATCCTGGGGGTTCTATTTGGGAAGGTGTTCAGCCAAAAGACCATCTGCCGCTTTGAGGCTCTGCAGCTTAGCTTCAAGAACATGTGTAAGCTGCGGCCCTTGCTGCAGAAGTGGGTGGAGGAAGCTGACAACAATGAAAATCTTCAGGAGATATGCAAAGCAGAAACCCTCATGCAGGCCCGAAAGAGAAAGCGAACCAGTATCGAGAACCGAGTGAGAGGCAACCTGGAGAATTTGTTCCTGCAGTGCCCGAAACCCACACTGCAGATCAGCCACATCGCCCAGCAGCTTGGGCTCGAGAAGGATGTGGTCCGAGTGTGGTTCTGTAACCGGCGCCAGAAGGGCAAGCGATCAAGCAGCGACTATGCACAACGAGAGGATTTTGAGGCTGCTGGGTCTCCTTTCTCAGGGGGACCAGTGTCCTTTCCTCCGGCCCCAGGGCCCCATTTTGGTACCCCAGGCTATGGGAGCCCTCACTTCACTGCACTGTACTCCTCAGTCCCTTTCCCTGAGGGGGAAGTCTTTCCCCCAGTCTCCGTCATCACTCTGGGCTCTCCCATGCATTCAAACTGAGGTGCCTGCCCTTCTAGGAATGGGGAACAGGGGAGGGGAGGAGCTAGGGAAAGAGAACCTGGAGTTTGTGGCAGGGCTTTTGGGATTAAGTTCTTCATTCACTAAGGAAGGAATTGGGAACACTAAGGGTGGGGGCAGGGGAGTTTGGGGCAACTGGTTGGAGGGAAGGTGAAGTTCAATGATGCTCTTGATTTTAATCCCACATCATGTATCACTTTTTTCTTAAATAAAGAAGCCTGGGACACAGTAAAAAAAAAAAAAAAAGAAAGAAAAGAAAAGTAACATAATTGAGTAATAATTTTTTAAGTGT